GCCCCAGGTGGAAGGAGCCCATGGTGGGAGGAGCCTGTAGTGGGAGGAGCCTGTAGTGGGAGGAGCCTATGATGGGAGGGGCCGTGGTGGGGGGAGCCCGCGGTGGGAGGAGCCTGCGCTGGGAGGAGCCTGTGGTGGGAAGACCCTGTGGTGGGAGGGGCCGTAGTAGGGGAGCCCGCGGTGGGAGGAGCCTGCTCTGGGAGGAGCCTGTGGTGGGAGGGGCCGTGGTGGGGGGAGCCCGCGGTGGGAGGAGCCTATGATGGGAGGGGCCGTTGCGGGGGAGGGGGGAGCCCATGGTGGGAGGAGCCTGTGGTTGAGGAGCCTGCGGTGGGGGGAGCCTGCGGTGGGAGGAGCCTGTAATGGGTGGCATCTGTAATGGGCGGGGCCTTGCTGGGCAGAGCCCGCGGCGGGGGAAGCCGCCCCTCTCCTCTGTCCAGGCGCTGGGTGGTCCATCCGCCTGGTCACCGGCCACTGCCTCTCTCCCAAATTCCTCCGAGGGATTCCCGAGGAGTGCGCTCGGACTGGGGGGTTGAGCAGGAACTCCCTCCCAGTCACCCGAGGCTCCTGCGCCCCGCCCGAAGCCGGGGGTGCGTGGGGAGTGGTGCGCCCGCGGAAGGGCTCCGGGACGGGAACCCCCCTTGGAGCCTGGCTCTTGGACCAGCCACCCGCCGTGGCCCCTCAGTCGGGGACGCGGGCCCCCAGAAGTCTGGGGCTCTCCAGGAAGCGAAGCGGATGGAAGATTACTCGGCTCGGGGTCCCGGGTCCCCACCCCCGCCCCGCCCCCGGGCCGCAGCGTCACAAAGGCCGCTGGTCCCCAGGGCAACCCGCGGAGTGCGGAGGGAGGCTGGGCTCTGGGAAGTCCGCGCGCGGCTCCGCTTCAGAGGCAGGGCAAGTGGGCGCGGTCCTGGGGCGGCGGCGGGGGCCGGGAGAGGAGGGCTGGGGGTCTCGAGAAGGTAAGGGGCAGGCAGAGCGGCCGGGGAGGTGGGCCCGGGCCAGGGGAGCCAAGGGGAGTGTGGTGGAGGGGGTAGAGTGCGGGCACCTGGTGGTCTCAGGGAAGCGGGCCTGGGACCGGGGCGTGTAGGAAGCAGCGAGGGGCTCAGAACCACCTTTCCGGGTTCACGACCAGCCTCTCTGGGTGTTCCACCTGGGCAGCTGCTGGAGACTAGAAAACATCCCTCACACGTCACAGAGGCACGGTTTCCCTCCAGCGGTGAAATCCGCCCCAGCCTCCAGCAAGAGCAGGGCTTAGGCCTGGGGTCCTGGGGTCCTGCTCTCAGCTGGCACCTCACCCCAGACACACTCCCTGCTGCCCCCAGGGGCCTGTTCTCGAGGGATTCCCGAGGAGTGCGCTCGTGAAGTCATATCTGCCTCACGCCCAAAAGGGCAACCCTTCCCGGGCAGATATGACTTCACCACGTACCTGTGTGGCCCTGGGGAACTCAGCAACTGCTTAGCTCTCATTTGTGGGTCGTCCAAGGCCCAAGTGGCTGTGACAACCTGAGATCTCCAGGGTTGCTGGGAGCCGGGGCAGCAACCAGGGGTGCGGCTTGCTCTCCAGGGAGCTGCGGCAGAGCCTGGGGCCACAGCTGCACTCAGCCGGTGCACCCACGGACAGAGGGTCAGACTCGGCTCAGCACTGGGCTCAAGCCCTGGATGAGAACAAGAACCAAGCTTCTTAGCCTCAGGCTCCATCTGGGAAATGGAGTGTCACTTGTGGAGTCCATGAGCTCACCAGGGACAGGATCCCGGGTCCACAGCGAGGGCCCACAGCGTGGGAGGAGGGCTGCTCCTCCGGGCCCAGGCCTGGGCGCCCTCCTCCCATGCTGACCAGCCAGCTGGCCTCGTCTTTGGTGAGGCCTGTCTCTGTGCCCTACAACTGCGGGCCTGGCAGCTGACACCCAGCCCTCCCCCCAGCTCCCGGATAATGAGCACCCATGTGGCAGGCCTGGGCCTGGACAAGATGAAGCTGGGCAATCCCCAGTCCTTCCTGGACCAGGAGGAGGCAGATGACCAGCAGCTGCTGGAACCAGAGGCGTGGAAGACCTACACCGAGCGCCGCAATGCCCTGCGTGAGTTCCTGACCTCGGACCTGAGTCCGCACCTGCTCAAGCGCCACCACGCCCGCATGCAGCTGCTGCGTAAGTGCTCCTACTACATCGAGGTCCTGCCCAAGCACCTGGCCCTGGGCGACCAGAACCCGCTGGTGCTGCCTAGCGCCTTGTTCCAGCTCATCGACCCCTGGAAGTTCCAGCGCATGAAGAAGGTGGGCACAGCTCAGACCAAGATCCAGCTCCTGCTGCTCGGGGACCTGTTGGAACAGCTCGACCATGGCCGTGCTGAGCTGGATGCCCTGCTCCGGTCGCCAGACCCACGGCCCTTCCTGGCCGACTGGGCGCTGGTGGAGCGGCGGCTGGCGGACGTGTCGGCCGTCATGGACAGCTTCCTGACCATGATGGTGCCGGGGCGGCTACACGTCAAGCACCGCCTGGTGTCTGATGTCAGTGCCACCAAGATCCCGCACATCTGGCTCATGCTGAGCACCAAGATGCCTGTCGTGTTTGACCGAAAGGCGTCGGCGGCTCACCAGGACTGGGCCCGGCTGCGCTGGTTCGTCACCATCCAGCCAGCCACATCGGAGCAGTATGAGTTGCGCTTCAGGCTGCTGGACCCGCGGACACAGCAGGAGTGCGCCCAGTGTGGCGTCATCCCCGTGGCTGCCTGCACCTTCGACGTCCGAAACCTGCTGCCCAACCGATCCTATAAGTTCACCATCAAGAGGGCCGAGACCTCCACGCTGGTGTACGAGCCCTGGAGGGACAGCCTCACCCTGCACACCAAGCCGGAGCCCCTGGAGGGGCCCGCCCTCAGCCACTCTGTCTGAGAGATGATTTTCTAATATTTATCCACTAATAAAGAAGAGTGTAAATGCACATATGGAATTAAAGAAGCAAACCTATTTATGTTTTAAAGGCAGCAGCCACCAGTGTT